TTCTGCCTTTAAGGACCCTTATGATACCTTGGACCTACCAAAATAATCCAGAATCATATCCTATTTTAAGATCAGCTAATGAGTAACCTTAATTATTTCCGCAAAAACCCTTTCACCATGTAGTGTAACTATTCATAGGTGAGATAATCATATTTACAGGTTCTGGGGATTTGGGCACGGAAATCTCGGAGGGGGCCATTTTCGGAATTCTGTCCCCCATACCAGATTGACTTGCAATGTCCCAGAATCTCACAGGGTCTAGCTCAGGGGAGGCCCAGAGCAGGGTGAGGCAGTTGTCTATTCCTGTCTGCGTTGTAGTAGAAGGTGCCAAGGCCGAGATGGGGTCCTTTCCCCAGTCCCACCCACAGCGGGCGGGCCTGGAGCGTCTGCAGTAGTGGTAGCTTGCTTGCACCTCCTGGCGGCCAGGGACCGAGACCTACTTCAGCTCTCACCCGTGTCACAGGAATAAGGCCACTTCCCCGGTTCGCAGTGGGGTTTAAACTGGCCAGAACACGTTGGGCACTTGGGCCGGGAACTGCCTTCCCATTCTGCATCACAGGGAGCTTGCGGATTGATCGCGCAGGCCCGCCACACCCCTGATCTCCTGGGCGACGCCGGAAGAGTGCTCTGGTCCAGACATTCCTCGCGACGCGGCAGCCCTAGCCTCTTCGACTTTGGTTCCGACTAAGAGGAGAGCCGGAGTGCAGACTGGCGGGAGCTGATCGCCATAAAAATACCGGAAACGTGCTTCGGCCTAGGGTTTCCCCTGCGCCGCCGCGACCGCAGGCCTCCGTTCCGCCGGGGTAACGGCCCGGAAGTGCGGCCTTGTAGTCGGTCAGGAGGAAGCGGCCACGGCAGAGCCTGGTGCCTGAAGAGGAGTCGGAGGTGGGGTCGAATGGGCATCCCCCTGCCGCAGGGCGGGCGAGGAGGCTGGGGCGTGCCAGGGGAGGGGCACCTGCGCTCCGCTAGAAGCGCACGCTGAGAACGCGAGGGGGCGCTGCAGGACCGGGGTACGGCGGGGGCCAGAGTGCGGGGTGGCAGCGGCGGGTCAGAGGGGTGCTTTGGGCGTAGGGTGGGGCGCGGGCAATGGAGCAGAGTATGGGAGAACGCGCTCGGAGTAAAGCACACGGCGCGGCGAAGGCGTGGCGGGAGTGTGCGGCGCCGGACCCGGGAAGCTGGCCTGGGCGCCGGGTCTCGAGTGCAGGCCTTTGTTCTGAAGTGTCCAGGCCGGCCTTGCGGCGTCGGGACTGAGGAATGGAGCCCGTCGCGGGGCGGGGCGGGAAAGGAAGGTTCAAGTCTCTCGGGTTGATGCGCAAGTTTCCGTCCCCATCGGCCGGACAGATTAGAATCCTTTCAGGTGCTAGGTGAATACAGATGGGGCGGTGCTGCTTGCTGAGTTAGCCTTTGCGCGGGCACAGGCCTGGCTTTTTTGAGGCATTGCACAGAAGGCTCAGAACAGGGCCAGGGAGCGGGGTGGTGTATCCGGATCCGTAGTCTGGAAAAGCTCCCTCTGGCTGCCGTGTGGGGAACAGAAGGGGAGGCGAGGGGCGCAGAGACACCAGCCAGGTTTCTTCATCCGTCCAGGACAGCGGGAACGGGGCAGTGGAGGTGCTCGAAGTGGTCTGAGGGTCAAATGTGGGACCTCTCCCTGCCCTCCTCTTGTTCTGTGCAGATGGCGGCTGCAGAGGCTGTGCATCACATACACCTGCAGAACTTCTCACGCTCTCTGCTTGAGACCCTCAATGGGCAGAGGCTTGGGGGACACTTCTGTGACGTGACTGTGCGCATTCGTGAAGCTTCGCTGCGTGCCCACCGCTGCGTGCTGGCGGCCGGCTCACCCTTCTTCCAAGACAAGCTGCTGCTCGGCCACTCTGAGATCCGTGTGCCTCCGGTGGTGCCCGCGCAGACAGTGCGACAGCTGGTAGAGTTCCTGTACAGCGGTTCGCTCGTTGTGGCGCAGGGTGAAGCCCTGCAGGTGCTCACGGCCGCGTCAGTGCTTCGCATACAGACAGTTATCGACGAATGCACGCAGATTATCGCCCGCGCTCGAGCCCCGGGCACCTCTGCGCCCACGCCCCTGCCCACCCCTGTGCCCCCGCCACTCGCACCTGCGCAGCTGCGTCACCGCCTGCGCCACCTGCTGGCTGCACGTCCCCCGGGGCACCCCGGTGCTGCACACAGCCGTAAGCAGCGCCAGCCCGCGCGTTTGCAGCTGCCAGCGCCCCCAACACCTGCCAAGGCTGAGGGGCCTGATGCTGACCCCTCACTGTCCGCGGCCCCTGATGACCGAGGTGACGAGGATGACGAGGAAAGTGACGATGAGACCGATGGCGAGGATGGCGAAGGTGGCGGCCCAGGCGAGGGCCAGGCACCTCCTTCCTTCCCAGACTGTGCTGCTGGCTTCCTCACTGCTGCTGCTGACAGCGCGTGCGAGGAGCCCCCTGCACCCACTGGCCTCGCTGACTACAGTGGTGCCGGGAGAGATTTTCTTCGGGGAGCTGGGTCAGCTGAGGACGTATTTCCAGACAGCTATGTATCCACTTGGCACGACGAGGATGGCGCTGTCCCCGAAGGCTGTCCCACTGAGACCCCTGTCCAGCCCGACTGCATACTGTCTGGATCCCGCCCGCCTGGTGTGAAGACCCCAGGGCCGCCCGTTGCACTCTTCCCCTTTCACTTGGGTGCCCCTGGGCCACCCGCACCACCCCCTTCAGCACCATCGGGGCCAGCCCCTGCGCCCCCACCCGCCTTCTACCCCACACTCCAGCCCGAGGCAGCCCCCAGTACTCAGCTGGGGGAGGTCCCGGCTCCCTCTGCTGCTCCCACCACGGCCCCCTCAGGCACCCCTGCTCGCACCCCAGGTGCTGAGCCACCTACGTATGAGTGCAGCCACTGTCGCAAGACGTTCAGCTCCCGGAAAAACTACACCAAGCACATGTTCATCCACTCGGGTGAGCCAGGGCGGGGGAGGAGAGGGAGCAATCTTGCGTTCGCGGCCCGCCCTGTCTTCCGCAGGGGAGAAGCCGCACCAGTGCGCCGTGTGCTGGCGATCCTTCTCTCTACGCGACTACCTGCTCAAACACATGGTCACGCACACCGGCGTGCGCGCCTTCCAGTGCGCCGTCTGCGCCAAGCGCTTCACGCAGAAGAGCTCGCTCAACGTGCACATGCGCACTCACCGGCCCGAGCGCGCGCCCTGCCCCGCCTGCGGCAAGGTCTTCTCGCACCGCGCGCTGCTGGAGCGCCACCTGGCGGCGCACCCTGCGCCCTGATGGCGCTGGGGCCTGGCCTCGCCCACGGTGGATCCGGGGCCTCCCGCACAGTCGGCCACGCCCGCTGCGGGACCCGTGGTTCCCGCCACTAGACCACGCTCCCTCCTGAGCGCAGGTCCTCTCTCTCCCTTCACCCTTTCTCCATACCAGGGCCTAAGTCCGCCTTACTCCTCTCCTCCATGTACTTGAACCCTCCAGGTGGTGCCGGGCTGGGGCTGGGGCTGGTTAGACCACTTCTGAGAACTGGACTATTTCCTGCGTAAACCGGGCGCTCAGGCGCTTGGACCCGGCCCAAGATTTGACTCCGGTTCTCACCCCGCCCTCTCCTGGGGTGGTGGTGGGGGCTGGGGGGCCGCTTGCCTGCCCCAGGGTCAGGCTGGGCAAGGTCCCTAGCTCTCTACCCAAGCTGTTACTCCCTCATGGGGCGCCTAAGGAGACTCAAGTGGACCCATCATATATGGGGGCTGGGCCTCGGGACTCTCGCTCTAATAAAGGACTGTAGGCCATGGGGCCTAAACCACGAAGCTGTGAGCACCTGGATCAGTGCGTGCCTTGC